TCATTAACCCGGGGACCAGTAAGCTGTTAGAACCAGCTCTAAGCAGAATTTAAAGCACCCATCTATATTGTTGAATCAGGACTGGGGAATGAATTTACAAATCGATGCAAAATGGCTTTTCCCAAGGAAGGGTAAGATAACAATACGAGGGGTCTTACCGAGTTGTGCAGAGCACCACAAAGAAAAGCGGACAGCCCCTCTAGCAACAGAATGCCCGGGACGGTGTGCCAAACTATGGCTGTTTTTTCATTGAAGACATTCAGTAATTTTTTGTCCATTTCAATGTGTTTCATAATTTCTCCCTACAAAAAAAAATCACTCATCTCCAAAAACCCAGCAGCTAAGTAGTTCTTCTACATTATCTTGCTTTCATTTATCCTTAATCCTTTTGCCTTTGGCAGGGTTGGATGGTCTTTCTTCGCCCCCACCAAGGAGGCTTCGGAGGGAAAAGAGGGTGTAAATCCAATCCCTCCACTCCTCCAGGCACCCTCCCATTTCCGCCACAGGGGCGAGGATGGCTCAAGGCTGGGCTTGGCTCTGTCCCTTCCCCGCAGGCCCCGCCCCCAGCCCGCGCAATAATTGAGCTGCGCGCAAAGGTCACGTTATCAGCCTGTGACGCTTCCCATCCAGTACGTGGCACACATTGCTCAGAAAAGCCCCTTGTGCCCGCTTTCTGCCATCCGCGCTGTCTCGTGTCTCCCTTTTTCCATTAAATGCCTCTTTTCTTGCGGGTCTCATCTCGGGAATAGTGCACTACGGGGACATACCTATCCCCAACTATCCTAGGCCCGAGAACCAGCCCTTGCCTTCGCGTAACAGGCGGAGACTCGCTGAGGCGAGTTGCACTTCTAATTGGGCGTGAGGTCTTGTCAATCCCCAAGTTCTTCCAATCAGAAGTCCGGTCCATCCAGCCTTCCGCTCCCCATTGGCCTGTGTGGAGGAAGAGGGGTGGGTAAGCCGAAGTCGCTGCGCTCAGTGCGCAGGCGCGAAGAAGCTGGCAGGGGCACGAGCCGGGGGCGGGTTTGAAGACGCGTCGTTGGGTTTTGGAGGCCGTGAAACAGCCGTTTGAGTTTGGCTGCGGGTGGAGAACGTTTGTCAGGGGCCCGGCCAAGAAGGAGGCCCGCCTGTTACGATGGTGTCCATGAGTTTCAAGCGGAACCGCAGTGACCGGTTCTACAGCACCCGGTGCTGCGGCTGTTGCCATGTCCGCACCGGGACGATCATCCTGGGGACCTGGTACATGGTAAGGCGGGCAGGCGTGGCGCGTATGTCCGGTAATGTAACTGATAGAATGTTATCTTTTCCAGGTAGTAAACCTATTGATGGCAATTTTGCTGACTGTGGAAGTGACTCATCCAAACTCCATGCCAGCTGTCAACATTCAGTATGAAGTCATCGGTAATTACTATTCGTCTGAGAGAATGGCTGGTATGTGTTTAATAGAAAAACAAAAAAATCTCGCTTAATTAGATTTTTGTTTTTGTTTTCTTAGATAATGCCTGTGTTCTTTTTGCCGTCTCTGTTCTTATGTTTATAATCAGTTCAATGCTGGTTTATGGAGCAATTTCTGTAAGTATACTGTATTTTCATCTTTTAGAGTTATACAATGTTATGGTTGTTATTTTTTCTCCAGTATCAAGTGGGTTGGCTGATTCCATTCTTCTGTTACCGACTTTTTGACTTCGTCCTCAGTTGCCTGGTTGCTATTAGTTCTCTCACCTATTTGCCAAGAATCAAAGAATATCTGGATCAACTAGTAAGTGTGTATGCTCATTAAACTTATTTTTTGACTTGTAAATGTGTGTGTGTTTCTTTAATAGCCTGATTTTCCCTACAAAGATGACCTCCTGGCCTTGGACTCCAGCTGCCTCCTGTTCATTGTTCTTGTGTTCTTTGCCTTATTCATCATTTTTAAGGTACGTTGCTGACTAAATCTTTAGGGGTGACTAGCAGATGTCAACTTTGTTTTTATTCTTCCAGGCTTATCTAATTAACTGTGTTTGGAACTGCTATAAATACATCAACAACCGAAACGTGCCGGAGATTGCTGTGTACCCTGCCTTTGAAGCACCTCCTCAGGTTAGCTACTGTTGGATAGAGTAAAAGGTCACTAAATCTGATACAATTTTTTTTCTCTCTTTAGTACGTTTTGCCAACCTATGAAATGGCCGTGAAAATGCCTGAAAAAGAACCACCACCTCCTTACTTACCTGCCTGAAGAAATTCTGCCTTTGACAATAAATCCTATACCAGCTTTTTGTTTGTTTATGTTACAGAATGCTGCAATTCAGGGCTCTTCAAACTTGTTTGATATAAAATATGTTGTCTTTTGTTTAAGCATTTATTTTCAAACACTAAGGAGCTTTTTGACATCTGTTAAACGTCTTTTTGTTTTTTTGTTAAGTCTTTTACATTTTAATAGTTTTTGAAGACAATCTAGGTTAAGCAAGAGCAAAGTGCCATTGTTTGCCTTTAATTGGGGGGTGGGAAGGGAAAGAGGGTACTTGCCACATAGTTTCCTTTTTAACTGCACTTTCTTTATATAATCGTTTGCATTTTGTTACTTGCTACCCTGAGTACTTTCAGGAAGACTGACTTAAATATTCGGGGTGAGTAAGTAGTTGGGTATAAGATCTGAACTTTTCATCTGCAGAGGCAAGAAAAATATTTGACATTGTGACTTGACTGTGGAAGATGATGGTTGCATGTTTCTAGTTTGTATATGTTTCCATCTTTGTGATAAGATGATTTAATAAATCTCTTTAAATACTTAGGGTTGTCATTGTTTTTAATCCGTTACTTTTT